TGTTGATTGCTTTCTTTGCTGTGCAGAAGTTTTTAGTTTGATACAATCCCATTTGTTTATTTTTGCTTTTGTTGCCTATGCTTTTGAGATCTTATTTATAAAATATTTGTCCACACTGATGTACCGAAGCATTTCCTGTCTGTTTTCTTCTAGTAGTTTTATTATTTTGGGTGCTATATTTAGGTATTAGATGCATTTTGAGTTGATTTTTATATAGGGTGAGAGGTAGGCATCTAATTTCATTCATAAAATATATAATTTGGCGCAATGGCTCACACCTGTAGTCCCAGCACTTTGGGAGGCTGAGGCGGGCAGATCACTTGAGGTCAGGAGTTCGAGACCAGCCTGACCAACATGGAGAAACCCCATTTCTACTAAAAATACAAAATTTGCTGTGTGTGGTGGCACGTGCCTGTAATCCCAGCTACTTGGGATGCTGAGACAGGAGAATCGCTTGAACGCAGGAGGTGGAGGTTGTGGTGAGCCGAGATTGTGCCATTGCACTCCAGCCTGGGTGACAAGAGTTTTTTGAGAAACTGTGTCTCAAAAAAAAAAAAACAAAAACAAAAAACTATCTGTCTGTATCTCCATATTTCATATGGATATCCAGTTTTCCCAGCACTGTTTATTGAAGAGACTGTCCTTTCCCCAATGAGTGTTCTTGGCACCTTTGTCAAAAATCATTTGGCTGTAGGCTGGGTGTGGTGGCTCATGCCTGTAATCCTAGCACTTTGAGAGACTGAGGCAGGCGGATCACTTGAGGTCAGGAGATCAAGACCAGCCTGGCCAACATGGTGAAACTCCATCTCTACTAAAAATACAAAAATTAGCCAGGGGTATTGGTGGACACCTGTAATCCCAGCTACTCAGGAGGCTGAGGCAGGAGAATCGCTTGTACCCAGGAGGTGGAGGTTGCAGTCAGCTGAGATCGCGCCATTGCTCTCCAGCTCTGGGTGACAGAGCAGGACTCTGTCTCAGAGGAAAAAAAAAAAGAAAAAAAAATGCTACTGATTTTTGTATATTGGTTTTGTTATTTTGCAGCTTTACTGAGTTTATCAGATCTGAGAGTTTTTTGGTAGAGTCTTTAGATTTTTCCATTTATATAAGATCATATTACCTGCAAACAGGGACAATTTGACTTCTTCCTTTCCAGTTCAGATGCCCTTTCTTTCTTTCTCTTCCCTAATTGCCCTGGCTAGGAGGAATTGTTACGTCTGATGGGGATGTAGGAACTTTAAATTCTATATCCTTAACTACTATTTTATTTTACCATGAGCATGTACATTTTATAACATTAAAAAAACAAAGCATGGTAGTTTTCAGTATTATAGCAACAATCACTAACTGGCCCTTGGTGATTTAGATTTCCTTGGTGAGTTAGAAATCTAATGGGAGCAGTTCGGGAATCTATATCCTAACAGGTATTTCAAGTGGTTCCCATGGTCAGATAACTGTGCTAGAGAAAAAGTGAACTGCATACAAATATGCACAATTAAGATTAAGTGGAAATCACTATAGAAAGGAGATTAAAAGAATGAGGCTGCTTTGAATGATGCTCAGCTAAGAAATTATAAAATTTGGAGATGATAAATGATTTTCTAGGAAATTATCAAATCTTAGAGATGGTAAACCTAGCTTATTTCAGATAGAATGGAAGAAACTGAAAAACATATGAGAGCTATTGCCTCACCTGTATCACAGGTGAATTATTTCAAATCTTCATGAAACACCTAATTCCTAATCTATTTAAAGTATTACAGAGCAGAGAGAAAAAAGTAGTTTGCGAGCTCTGCTGAAAAAGCCAATATAACACCAACTCCAAAGCACGGCAAAGATTATGTATGCTTTAAAACTTAATTGTTCTAAGATTGTGGTTAAAATATTTTATAAATATTATTTGAAAAAGTAATACACCACGTCTAAATGAAATTCATTCCAGGAATCAAAGGAAGGTTCTATGTTAGGAAATCTGTTAATATACTTACTTATATCTTAATATACTTAATCTCTTATATCTTATTGATATACTTATTAATGGACCAAAGAGAAAAATTATGATCTTTTAGTTTTCTGTGCAAAATCTGCATATGATAAAATTAACATCTTTATGTGGTTTTTGAAAATATAAAACCCAAAACAAGATTATTAGAAGAACAACAGAACTAGAACTAGCTTTTCTTTTTCTTTTCTTTTCTTTTTTTTTTGAGATGGAGTTTCCCTCTTGTTGCCCAGGCTGGAGTGCTATGGCATGATCTCGGCTCACTGCAACCTCTGCCCCCCCGGGTTCAAGTGATTCTTCTGCCTCAGCCTCCTGAGTAGCTGGGATTACAAGCATGTGCCACCACGCCCGGGTAATTTTGTATTTTTAGTAGAGACGGGGTTTAATCTTAATGTTAACATTATGTTATTTTATAGATCATGGAGCTTTGTGGTGCAACAAGACTTGGTTATTTTGGAAGAAGTCAGTTCTACATTGCTTTGAAACTTGTAGCTGTTGCCCAGTCTGGTTTCCCTTTAAGAGTGGAAAGTATAAATACAGGTAAATATAGAGTACACTAGTAACCGAAAGAATTTTGAAGTAATGATTATTTTGTGGTTAACAGTAAAGGACCTTCCTCTGCCAAGATTTGTTGCTTCAAAGAATGAACAGGAATCTCGCCATGCAGCCTCATATTCTTCAGATTCTGAAAATCAAGGGTCGTATTCTGGTGTAATTCCCCCACCACCTGGCAGGGGGCAAGTGAAAAAGGGATCCGTAAGCCATGATACGGTTCAGCCTCGTACATCTGCAGATGCACAGGTAATCACATGCATGTAAATATTAGCAGTTGAAGTTAAAATTTTAAAATAATATTCTTTTCTAGGAACCTGCATCCCCAGTAGTTTCACCACAGCAATCCCCACCAACTTCTCCACACACATGGAGGAAGCACAGCCGTCATCCCAGCGGTGGGAATAGTGAGAGGCCTCTCGCGGGACCTGGGCCATTTTGGTCTCCCTTTGGTGAAGCACAATCAGGTATTTAGAGATTGATTGATTAGAGTGTCATTTGAGTCAGCATGTTTACCCATTCTCCTTATAGGTTCTTCTGCTGGTGATGCAGTGTGGTCAGGGCATTCCCCACCTCCACCTCAAGAAAACTGGGTCAGTTTTGCAGATACTCCACCAACCAGTACTCTTTTAACCATGCATCCTGCTTCTGTCCAGGTGTGACATTTTATTGGTATTGCATTTTTATTTATTGTACTGAGGAAAAAATGTTTCATTACAGGACCAGACAACAGTACGAACTGTAGCATCAGCTACAACTGCCATTGAAATTCGTAGGCAATCCAGTAGTTATGATGATCCCTGGAAAATAACAGATGAACAAAGACAGTATTATGTAAATCAGTTTAAAACCATTCAGCCTGATCTAAACGGATTTATTCCAGGTGAGTTGTTGAAAACAGAAGTTCTTCTAGATTAACATTAAACAACACTGTTTTAATATTTCAGGATCTGCAGCTAAAGAGTTTTTTACAAAATCAAAACTTCCTATTCTTGAACTTTCTCATATTTGGTAAGTGTGGTATATCATTAGTTGGGTAACTGGTGATTATATTCACAATAAACTTATCTTCTAGGGAACTCTCAGACTTTGATAAAGATGGTGCATTGACACTGGATGAGTTTTGTGCTGCTTTTCATCTGGTGGTTGCTAGGAAGAATGGCTATGATTTACCAGAAAAACTTCCTGAAAGCTTAATGCCCAAACTGATTGATTTGGAAGATTCAGCAGGTAAGATTGGGAGCTGAAGAGAGCTGTTTGCATTATAGAGAATTTCTCTATTTTTAAATTGCAGATGTTGGGGATCAGCCAGGTGAGGTAGGTTATTCAGGCTCTCCTGCTGAAGCTCCTCCAAGCAAGTCACCATCGATGCCATCACTAAACCAGACATGGCCTGAGCTGAATCAGAGCAGTGAGGTTAGCAAAGCTTTCCTTTTCTTTCATTAAAACATGCTGACTTGTCTCTCCTCTGTCTGTTCAGCAGTGGGAGACATTTAGTGAACGCTCTTCAAGCTCACAAACTCTGACCCAATTTGATTCTAACATTGCACCAGCTGATCCTGTAAGTCAATCACTTAGCTTGCTTGTTTGAGACAAATTCTTTATTTCCTCCCATTTGTCTCTAGGATACTGCTATTGTTCATCCAGTTCCCATTCGTATGACTCCAAGCAAAATCCACATGCAGGAAATGGAACTTAAAAGAACTGGCAGCGGTAAGGAAGCTGTTGCTGGTTTGTATTTTAGTTCTTGTATTTTTACCTATTAATTCTCTATTAGATCATACAAATCCCACTAGCCCATTACTTGTGAAACCATCTGACCTTTTAGAAGAAAATAAGATAAATTCATCGGTGAAATTCGCTTCTGGTAATACTGTAGGTAAGTGAAGTATTACATCTTCCATTTGAAGTTATTATTAAATAGGACATATCCCATTTATCAGCAGATGGTTACAGTAGTTCAGACTCTTTTACTTCTGACCCAGAACAGATCGGGAGCAATGTAACTCGTCAAAGGTCAGTATTTCTGTCAATGAAAAGCATGTTAATATGACCAATTATCATGGGGTGAATTTTGCAGGTCTCATTCAGGAACGTCGCCTGATAACACTGCACCACCACCTCCCCCTCCAAGGCCACAGCCCTCTCATTCTAGATCATCATCTTTAGATATGAATCGGACCTTTACAGTCACCACAGGTAGGGGCTAGAGAACCATAATATACATTATCTACTAAAAAGAAGAACTTTTGTATTCATGCAGGACAACAACAGGCTGGAGTTGTTGCCCATCCTCCTGCAGTGCCTCCAAGACCACAGCCCTCACAGGTAATTCTCCAAGGTATTTATTACTAAATGTCTGTGTGTTCCTCTGTTCTGAACCATTGCACAGGCTCCTGGTCCTGCTGTGCATCGCCCAGTGGATGCCGATGGCCTCATAACTCACACTAGTACCTCACCTCAGCAGATACCAGAGCAACCAAATTTTGCAGATTTCAGTCAGTTTGAAGTATTTGCTGCATCAAATGTAAACGACGAACAAGATGATGAAGCCGAGAAACATCCAGAAGTCCTGCCGGTCAGTTTTCGAGGGCTTGGCTAATTTTCTGCGAATTAATAGTGATAAACATATTCATTTTTAGGCTGAAAAAGCTTCTGATCCTGCAAGTTCTCTTCGAGTTGCCAAAACAGATAGTAAAACTGAAGAAAAGACAGCTGCTAGTGCTCCTGCCAATGTGGTATGCAAAATGTCTTTTATAATAATAATTTTTGCTTATTATTAATGGAATTCTTGTCTTAAAGAGCAAAGGCACAACACCACTTGCTCCACCACCTAAACCTGTTCGAAGAAGATTAAAATCAGAAGATGAATTAAGGCCAGAAGTTGATGAACATACACAAAAGACGGGTGTCTTAGCTGCTGTTCTTGCATCACAACCTTCTATTCCCAGGTAATCAAAGCTATTCCTAGACACATTTAATTTATGGGTTTTTTTGCCTTCTTTATCTTCTCAGATCTGTTGGGAAAGATAAGAAAGCTATTCAGGCATCAATTAGACGTAATAAGGAAACCAACACCGTTTTGGCCAGATTGAATAGCGAATTGCAGCAACAATTAAAGGTAATATAGTTTCTGAATCTTTATAATGTTCCGAAACATAACTTGGCCTTTGCATCTTTTTCAGGATGTTCTTGAGGAGAGAATTTCCCTGGAAGTTCAACTGGAACAACTTCGACCATTCTCTCACCTATAAGCCAATTGCCGTTAACTGTGAACATACTTGTTTTTAAGTGGTTTTGGGTTCAAAGCCAATTTGGAGACCTAGACATTCAGCTCACTGCTTAACTCAACATTAAATTTTATGATTCTGTTTTGCCCTATATGTTCACCGTTGTATTTAAGTATCTTTTATTTTTTAATTTCGACAATAAAAAGGTCAGGATGGCGTTTTCTGGAGGGTAGATTGTGTTTGTTGGCACACCCACCTTTTCTGTTCCCTAGCATCTGGGATATGCAATGCTTCTATGGCTAATACCACACACCAATTTAATTTATAGAATGGGCTCCTCATTTACATCTCAGTCACAGACTCAGAAATAAATTGTCAGTTTGTCCTTTTATGTTTAATATTTTACATAAAGCATCTATTCTATAAAAATCTTTAGAAAGAGTTTCCCATTTAATTTTGATTTTAAAGAATTATATTGGATAAGGTGGTTTTCACCATAAGCTAATTTACTCTCTGCAGCCGTCTACATTCTTCACAAATCATGTGGTACATTGAAGCCTCTTTTACATGTCAACTTGTGACAAATACAAACATGTGAGATTTTATATTTTCCTTGTGGAAATGTGATCAACTTCATCAGCGACTTCGAACTATTTTATGAGATTCAATAATTCAGCAGTCATGTAAACTTATGAAATAGGTATGAGTAATGGCCTTTCTTAATTTTTTTAAGTATTGTTTTAAAACTTCTGAGGATATCAGTTATTCCCAGAATAAAGGGAAATTCCTTAGGATTTCTAGTTTACCTTTAGCCATCTTGTCACTCATTCTTTTGCTATACAGACAAGTTTTTCCTATTAATGAGTTTCTGGAGTATGCCTTATTCAGGACAATATGCTGTTTTAGATTTTGTTTAATATTAAATGATATATACATTTCGATCCATTGCTAACAGCAGATATTCCCTTTAAGATTTATTCTGTCTATAGGATCATAGATTTTAAACTGCATGGATATATCTTGGCAGAATCAGAAGTGTGGTTTTACACCAATAAAACAGCATAATATTTTAACTTTTGTTCATCTTTTTAACAAGATTTAAAGTTTTAAGAAATAGAAGATTTTGTATTTTCATTTCTGAAAGAAAAAATGTTTAAATACTATAGATTCACAGTCCTAAACTGCACCGATAGACTTTGTTACTGTAAACAAGAATTTGAAGAACAAGGGAAACTGACAACCTCAAGCTTCCAAGATTAATACAATTTTTACCTGACAATATCTAGGTAAAAATATACATCAGCTGAAGTTTCCAAGTGGCTTTCAGTATGGCTTTAGTTGTTAAATAATAAATTTAAAGCATTAAAGGCCCAGGAAACTACTCAACACCTGTTTTTCTGAGTGTCTTTGTTTTCAAAGAAACATTTTTACTCAGCTGTATTTCATTACAAGCAAGTTTTGCTGTTTCCATTTAGTTTTGTTTTTTAAAATATGCTTTTTAAAAATAGCCTTCTAATTTAACAATGTCAAAAATATTTGTTAAAGCTTCTTAGAATTTAGCCTTCCAATAAATAACACTTAAAAATTATAGAAAACTTTTTAGTACTTTGTAGTGGTATATCTTTAA